ATTGGAAATAGAAGAATCCAGATTCAAGAAATATCAAAAAGCTAGAATCTTGAAGATCAAGTGATTGTGGAGTAGGAGAGGGAGGAAGGAATCAAGAGGGTTATCAGCATGATCTCATTTATATATGGTATCTTTAAAAAAAAGTCCAATTCACAGAAGTAGAGAGTAGAATGATGGTTACCAAAAGCTCGGGGGGAAGGGGCTGGGGAAAGGAATGGGGAGTTACTGATCAAAGGGTACAAAGTTTCAGCTAGATGGGTGGAATACGTTTTGAGATCTGTTTCACAGCATGATGGCTACAGTCAAGAATAATGATGTATTGTTTATTTCACCATAACTAGAAGGGTGACTTTCAAAAGTATCACCACAAAAAATGTCAAGTAAATGAAGTGATGTTAATTAGCTTGATTTAATCACTTCACATTGCATACATATATCAAAACACCACATTGTTTTCATATATGTAATATAATTATGATTTGCCAATTAAAAATGATATAATTTTTTTTAAATAAAAATAAAAAAGAGGCTGGATGTGGTGACTCACATCTGTAATTCCAGTATTTTGGGAGGCCAAGACAGGCAGATCACTTGAGGCCAGGAGTTAGAGACCAGCCTGGGCAACATAGTGAGCTCCTGTCTATATACAAAATCCAAAATTAGCCAGGTGTGGTCATGCACACCTGTAGTCCCAGTTACTTAGGAGGATGGCTTTAGCCCAGGAGACTGAGGCTTCATTGAGCCATGATCATGCCACTGTAGTCAGCCTGGGTGACAGAGTGAGACCCTGTCTCAAAAAAAAATTAATTTAATTAATTAATTAATTAAAAAGAGAAGGTTACCAGTCCCTGAGATTGGGACTTTAATGAGAAGTGGGGTGATAAGTCCCATTGAATCTGGGATGTGCCTGTGACTCTATCCAGGCAGAGTTCTCAAGTGGGACCACTGAATCTACTCCTCTGTGGGTCAGAAGATAGGTTGGGCTGGAGTTGTAGATTTGGAATCTTCAGTATAAAATAGGAATTGAAGCCGCAGGAACAGATGGCATCGCCTGGGGAAAGTGGAGAGAGAGGAGGATTCAGGAAGAGCCCTGGGAAAGCTTCAAGGACTAGGCAGAGAGAAACGAGCTGTGAAGGAGACGAGGAGTGCAGAACAGCAGGAAGCCTGACGGAGGGCGAGATCAGCAGCATCCACATCTGCCAGAGGGCAAGCCAGGCCAGGATTAGGGACGTTCCATTGTGCGCCGTAAAAATGAAACTTCAGTGACCTTGATAAGCACAGATTCAGTGGATGGGTTGGGGGCAGAAGTGAGACATGAAAAGGAGATGAGGATGGAGTGACAGCAAGTACAGCTCCTCGTTCAAAGGATTTGGCTTTGAAGGGAAGAGAGAAATGGAGTGAATGAGGAAAGGAAAGAGGTTTTAAGATGGAGAGATTTGGACACACCTAAATACTGATGAGGAGGAGCAGAGAGAGAGAGAGACTGGATCTGCAGGATGAAGAGAGGTGGCAAGGATAGAGGAACGTCCCTGTAGAGGAGAGAAGGCAAGGTCAAGGGGGTACGCAGAGGGACTGGCCTGGGCTATGTGAGGGGCAGGGAGGAGGCAAACAGGGAAGCAGGCAACTTGGAGAGGAGGAAGCAGTTGAGGCCAGACCTGGATGTGGTAGCTGAGTGGACTTTGAGAGCCATATGACAGGCCACACATGCCTGAGGGATGCAGGTCAGGGGCCGAAGAGCCACAGACAAACCCAAGGAGCTCCGAGCCGGGCTGAAAAAGGAAACGGTCCTTGGGAGGTAGGGGCAAAGTCAGGGCGCTGGGAGAGGAAAGTTAGGCTAGCCCTACCTTTCTCTTGTGCAGTGGGACTTGGTGTGCAACTCCAACAAACTGAAGGAGATGGCCCAGTCTATCTTCATGGCAGGTATACTGATTGGAGGGCTCGTGCTTGGAGACCTGTCTGACAGGTGAGACATGGGGGCACAGCCCATGGAAGCATTAACCTGGCCCCTCCTCTCCTTCGAGCTACAGGTTTGGCCGCAGGCCCATCCTGACCTGCAGCTACCTGCTGCTGGCAGCCAGCGGCTCCGGTGCAGCCTTCAGCCCCACCTTCCCCATCTACATGGTCTTCCGCTTCCTGTGTGGCTTTGGCATCTCAGGCATTACCCTGAGCACCGTCATCTTGAGTGAGCTGCAGTGGGGCATGGAGCTGGGCTTTACACTAATCTGGTGCTTGGACTCCTCCCACAGATGTGGAATGGGTGCCTACCCGGATGCGGGCCATCATGTCGACAGCACTCGGGTACTGCTACACCTTTGGCCAGTTCATTCTGCCCGGCCTGGCCTACGCCATCCCCCAGTGGCGTTGGCTGCAGTTAACTGTGTCCATTCCCTTCTTCGTCTTCTTCCTATCATCCTGGTATGTGGCCCTCTCCTCTTCATCTGTTTCCTAGGAGCCACTGTGACTGGTCTCTGGCCCCCAGGTGGACACCAGAGTCCATACGCTGGTTGGTCTTGTCTGGAAAGTCCTCGAAGGCCCTGAAGATACTCCGGCGGGTGGCTGTCTTCAATGGCAAGAAGGAAGAGGGAGAAAGGCTCAGCTTGGAGGTAGGGGCTGAGGACTATAGTCTGGGAGCAGATAATGGCACCCCTCCCCCTCCTCTGCCCGAAGGAGCTCAAACTCAACCTGCAGAAGGAGATCTCCTTGGCCAAGGCCAAGTACACCGCAAGTGACCTGTTCCGGATACCCATGCTGCGCCGCATGACCTTCTGTCTTTCCCTGGCCTGGTAACCCCCCTCTCCCTGCCCACACCCTGCCACAGGTGCTAACCAATCCTTCTCTGCCTCTCAGGTTTGCTACCGGTTTTGCCTACTATAGTTTGGCTATGGGTGTGGAAGAATTTGGAGTCAACCTCTACATCCTCCAGATCATCTTTGGTGGGGTCGATGTCCCAGCCAAGTTCATCACCATCCTCTCCTTAAGCTACCTGGGCCGGCATACCACTCAGGCCGCTGCCCTGCTCCTGGCAGGAGGGGCCATCTTGGCTCTCACCTTTGTGCCCTTGGGTGAGAGACTGGGGCTACCCCAGAACCCTCTGCCAAGGCCCACCACATTTTCTTCCCTCTGCAGACTTGCAGACCGTGAGGACAGTATTGGCTGTGTTTGGGAAGGGATGCCTATCCAGCTCCTTCAGCTGCCTCTTCCTCTACACAAGTGAATTATACCCCACAGTCATCAGGTAGGTGCTGGACCTGGGGCCAGGCCCAGCCAAGGCTACCAATCCCTACTCTGAACCCTCGCAGGCAAACAGGTATGGGCGTAAGTAACCTGTGGACCCGCGTGGGAAGCATGGTGTCCCCGCTGGTGAAAATCACGGGTGAGGTACAGCCCTTCATCCCCAATATCATCTACGGGATCACCGCCCTCCTCGGGGGCAGTGCTGCCCTCTTCCTGCCTGAGACCCTGAATCAGCCCTTGCCAGAGACTATCGAAGACCTGGAAAACTGGTCAGTCACTGCCTCTGGCCCCATCAGTGCTCCCCAGGGCTTTTCCTTAGCTCTCTGTCCCTAGGTCCCTGCGGGCAAAGAAGCCAAAGCAGGAGCCAGAGGTGGAAAAGGCCTCCCAGAGGATCCCTCTACAGCCTCACGGACCAGGCCTGGGCTCCAGCTGAGGACAACGGAACCCCCTTTCCCTGCCCTCCAGAGACTGATCCTAGCCAGGCACCTTAGGAGTATAGGGAGGCCCCATATAGGTCCATCCTCCTAGGATGAAGCCTTCTGAGAGCTTGGTGAAGGTGTCTCCATCACCACCACCAGAGCCTCCTGCCCAGCCCTGGCCAGTTCAAAGGTTCAGCCATCCCTGCCCTTGTTCTCCCTGCAACCCAGGCCCTGCCATTCTTCTGTCTAGCCCTTCCCCACTGGCCACCTTCCCCCACTGTCCCGGTCCTCTTCCCCTGAGGTCCCCTGATATCCCCTGGCTCAGTCCTAACAAGACTGAGTCTTAACAAGATGAGAAGTCCTCCCCTTCTTGCCTCCCACACTTTTCTTTGATGGGAGGTTTCAATAAACAGCGATAAGAACTCTAGCCATGATGTTCAGGAATGGGGGTGGGATGGG